ACTTAACCTTGCATATCTCTACCTGTTATAACGGTGGTCCGGAAGGCTGCGATCTGAAGGCCCCTCAGCTAGTTGCTGCCACTGTGGGCACTCTGCGCATCTTTCACTTCTGAGCTCTTTCTGTATGCACTCTGTTCTGCAGATAAGTGAGAATGTGACTATTTGCTTAGTCAGTGACAGTGTCTCTAACCCTGGAAAGGAAGCTTTTACTCTCTCAGTTTTAGAGACATGTGAACAGGCTGGGGATATGAGGTCACTTACCCACTGTCTTATAATCAGCAGATGGCATGGTTGGCATTGGAGTTTAGGTCTGTCTGTGCTTTTCTGTACATTACATCCTTTTTAATGATGCGAAGGAAAAATGCAGTAGGGTCAATGAGACAAATGGAATGCAGGTTGCTGGGGAAAGAATGCAGGTTCTGCGTTATAAATGCACACACATTTACTGTGCCACTTGGGTTCTGAACTTTGCGGTTAAATTGATTTAAAAACTGGTGTAGAGGTGGTAAAACTTAATCACCGAATGAGAATATTTGGGTTTGCTTCAGGAGGTCGCAAGCCACTTCTTGATTAGTAGAAATGGGAAATTAAGGGCCACCTTCAGGCGTTTAACTGAATTGTCCTGGGGATTTAATTTGCCTTTCGACTTAATGCTAAATTTTTGTTGTTTTTGGTTTTTAAAGTAATGTAAGTTTATCGCGCCAACGGTAAGATGTCGCTCTGGACGCGTGCACCTGCTCTCGCAATCACCGACTGCGGTCAGCATCTTCCTTAGAGCAGCGCCCCGGGCCACTTGGATCCCGGTCTCAATTTACTAAGCGAACCCAGAGGATGCCCCGAGTCCTGGACCGCAGAGCCGCTCGCGAGAGGCACCGGGGCTGTAACCGCGCAACCTCGTGCCGCGGGCGGAGGCGAGGGAGGATTCCCCGGCCGGTGCCCGCCCCCGGGCTAAAGTGCGGCGCGGGTGGGGCTGGTCACGCGCCTGGCTTCCTGCAGTGCGAACCTGGGAAATCCAGGCGACTTCGCAGTTGCCGAAGGGATCTGAAGAAGTGGGATGTGCAAAAGCGCCGGCTGGAAATCCCGGCTGTGTCTCCGTCAACTCTTTACGCAACAGAGGTCTCCCCCTGCCCTTGGTTTCTACCGGGCCGCCTGCTCCCACTCGGCGAAAAAAATTACACAACAGCAGCCGCGGCGATGACGTGGAGGGCTGCCGCCTCCACGTGCGCGGCGCTCCTGATTCTGCTGTGGGCGCTGACGACCGAAGGTAGGGGGCGGCTGGGGTGGGCTGGGGCGGGGAAACTGAACATTGTGTCCTCTTATTGCCACAGGTGATCTGAAAGTAGAGATGATGGCAGGGGGGACTCAGATCACACCCCTGAATGACAATGTCACCATATTCTGCAATATCTTTTATTCCCAACCCCTCAACATCACGTCTATGGGTATCACCTGGTTTTGGAAGAGTCTGACGTTTGACAAAGAAGTCAAAGTCTTTGAATTTTTTGGAGATCACCAAGAGGCATTCCGACCTGGAGCCATTGTGTCTCCATGGAGGCTGAAGAGTGGGGACGCCTCACTGCGGCTGCCTGGAATCCAGCTGGAGGAAGCAGGAGAGTACCGATGTGAGGTGGTGGTCACCCCTCTGAAGGCACAGGGAACAGTCCAGCTTGAAGTTGTGGGTGAGTGTCTCGGGGCAGTGCCCTACAGTTCCCCCAACTCTGTATGATTTTTTTTCCCTGACAGCTTCCCCAGCCAGCAGATTGTTGCTGGATCAAGTGGGCATGAAAGAGAATGAAGACAAATATATGTGTGAGTCAAGTGGGTTCTACCCAGAGGCTATTAATATAACATGGGAGAAGCAGACCCAGAAGTTTCCCCATCCCATAGAGATTTCTGAGGATGTCATCACTGGTCCCACCATCAAGAATATGGATGGCACATTTAATGTCACTAGCTGCTTGAAGCTGAACTCCTCTCAGGAAGACCCTGGGACTGTCTACCAGTGTGTGGTACGGCATGCGTCCTTGCATACCCCCTTGAGGAGCAACTTTACCCTGACTGCTGCTCGGCACAGTCTTTCTGGTAAGGGTCTTTCTGGACATTTCTTCTCTTCCTTCCTGCTAATGTTTTCCTTCTCTCTCTGCAGAAACTGAGAAGACAGATAATTTTTCCATTCATTGGTGGCCTATTTCATTCATTGGTGTTGGACTGGTTTTATTAATTGTTTTGATTCCTTGGAAAAAGGTAAGGGGCTCCAAAGCAAAGTTCAGCCCTGTTAAGGGATGCCTTTTCTCTCCTCTTTTTCTAGATATGTAACAAATCATCTTCAGCCTATACTCCTCTCAAGTGCATTCTGAAACACTGGAACTCCTTTGACACTCAGACTCTGAAGAAAGAGCACCTCATATTCTTTTGCACTCGGGCATGGCCGTCTTACCAGCTGCAGGATGGGGAGGCTTGGCCTCCTGAGGGAAGTGTTAATATTAATACTATTCAACAACTAGATGTTTTCTGCAGACAGGAGGGCAAATGGTCCGAGGTTCCTTATGTGCAAGCCTTCTTTGCCTTGCGAGACAACCCAGATCTTTGTCAGTGTTGTAGAATTGACCCTGCTCTCCTAACAGTTACATCAGGCAAGTCCATAGATGATAATTCCACAAAGTCTGAGAAACAAACCCCTAGGGAACACTCGGATGCAGTTCCGGATGCCCCAATCCTTCCTGTCTCCCCTATCTGGGAACCTCCTCCAGCCACAACATCAACAACTCCAGTTCTATCCTCCCAACCCCCAACTTTACTGTTACCCCTACAGTAAATGCCTGATGGACCTGGTGCCACTAGGGTCCAAGTTCCCTTTTCATTACAGGACCTTGGGCAAATAAGAGGGGACCTGGGCAAGTTCTCTGATGACCTGATAGATATATAGAGGCTTTCCAAAACCTAACTCAGGTGTTTGACCTTACTTGGGGTGATGTTATGTTGCTCTTAAACTCTTAACTACTACAGAGAAACAGGTAGCCCTGCAGGCAGCAGAAAAATTCAGAGATGAACAACATGTCTTCTATAGCCACTCAATAAGGAAAGAAGGTGAGAAACAACCAGCATTCACATACCCAATAGGAAGCGAGGCAGTGCCCCTTGAACAACATAATTCGGACCCCAGTGGTACCTTAGATGAGTGGCAAAGAAAACATTTTCAAATGTGCTTATTAGAGGGCCTACAGAGGACCAGAGCCAAGCCTCTTAATTACCCCAAACTCTCCATGATAGATCAAAAACTAGATGAAAATCCCTCAGCCTTTTTGGAAAGGCTGAGAGAGGCTGTAGTGAAACACACTTCCTTGTCTCCTGTTAGGTATGTTTATACCTCACATAAATAATTCAATTGAGGGACAGCTAATTTTGAAAGACAAGTTTATTACTCAGACAGCCCCTGATATCAGAAGGAAGCTAGAGAAACAGGCCATGGGATTAGATAGCACCTTACAAAACCTCCTGAAGGTAGCCACCTCGGTCTTTTATAATAGGGACCAGGAGGAGGCCCAGGGGAAGGAGAGGAAACACAAGAAAAAGGCAGAGACTCTGGTGGCCACTTTGTATAAAACCCAGTATCCCCAAGGTACACCTGCTAGTTGCTACCAATGTGGCAAACTAGGGCACTTCAAAAGGGACTGCCCAGGCAGCAAGAAGAAGCCACCTCAACCCTGTCCAGTATACAATGGGGACCACTGGAAGGCAGACTGTCCTGGGAAGCATAGGTCACTGAGTCCAGAGCCAGTCTCACAAATGGTCCAGCAGGACTGATGGGTCCTGGGGCTCAACTCCCTGGCTCCAGTGGCTCAGACTGCTGTTACTACCCGGGAGCACCAGGTGATTCTGGAGTTCGAAGGGAGGAAGGTAGACTTCTTTCTGGACACTGGAGCCAGGCTTCTGTTTTCCTCTCCAATTCAGGCCTTCGTTCCTCCCATAGCACAACCATGATGGGCATCTCAGGAAAGACTTTAACTTGATATTTTTCTCAACCTATTAGTTGCAGTCAGAGGGACCTACTGTTTACACAGGCCTTTTTAGTCATGCCTGAAAGTCCCACTCCTTTATTAGATAGAGATATTCCAGCACGTATGGGGGCCACCATCCTTATGGCTCCAGGACAAACTCCGCCTCCCCTTAGTGGAAACCAGTATTAACCCAGAGGTTTGGGCAACTCAGGGAAGAAGTGGCCGGACTATAACCACTATACCAGTCTGGATCCACCTCAAGGATCCCACTTTTTTTCCTAACCAGAGACAATACCCTCTGAAGCCAGAAAGTAGAAAAGGGCTAGACGCCAGCATTGATAACCTAAAGGCACAAGGCCTCCTTAGGCCTTGCAGTAGCCCTTGAAACACCCCAATATTAGGGGTGCAAAAATCCAATGGGGAAGGGAGACTAGTTCAGGACCTCTGCCTTATTCATGAGGCTGTGATTACGATTCATCCAGTAGATCCCAGTCCCTATACTTTGCTAACTCAAATATCCAAGGGAACTAAATGGTTCACAGTTCTGGGCCTAAAGGATGCCTTTTTCTGTATACCTTTATACCCTGACTCCCAATACTTGTTTACCTTTGAAGACCCCTCCAATCAAACCACCCAGTTAACCTGGACTGTACTGCCTCAGGGATTTAGAGATAGCCCCCACCTATTTGGGCAAGTATTGTCAAGAGATCTCTTCGAATTCTTCCATTCTCAGGTTAAAGTTTTACAATATGTAGATGACATTCTCCTCTGTGCCCCAACTGAGGAAGTTTCTTGAGACGGCACTGAGGCTCTCCTTAATTTCCTAGCTGGAAAGGGATATAAGGCTTCAAAATCTAAGGCTCAGCTCTATCAGACTTTGGTAAAGTACCTAGGTCTGGTCTTGTCAGAAGGGAACAAGAGCACTAGGCGAGGAGAGGATTAATCCCATTTCCTCCCTTCCTCTCCCCAGAACCCTCAAGCAGCTGAGGGATGCTTGGGCATTACAGGTTTTTGTAGGTTATAGATACCCAGGTATGATAAAATAGGTTGCCCTTTATATCACCTTATAAAAGAAATTCAAGTGGCTAAAACTCACTTCCTGACCTGGGAACCTGAAGGTCAAAAGGCCATTAATCAGTTAAAACAAGCCTTGCTTAAAGCACCAGCCCCCAGTCTTTCTGTAGGGAAGTCCTTTAATCTTTATGTATCATAAAGGAAAGGAATGACCCTGGGAGTTTTAATTCAAGTTCAAGGCCCAGCTCAACAGCCAGTAGGTTACTTAAGTAGAGAGCTTGACTTGGAGGCTAAAGGATGGCCAGCTTGCCTCTGAGCAGTTACAGTAGTGGCCCTGCTAGTCCCAGAGGCCACCAAGTTAACCCTGGGGAATAACCTGTTTATGCCTCACATAAATAATGTGGCAGGCTTGCTGTCCTCTAAAGCGAGTCTCTGGCTAACAGACAGCTGCCTCCTCAAGTATCAGACTTTGCTGCTAGAGGAATCTGCAGTCCAGTTAAAAACCTGACCTTGCCTGATCCCAGACACTTTCCTCCCAGAGGAAACTGGAGAAACTGAACATAATTGTGAACAGACTGTAGTACAACCTATGCCGCTAGGGAGGATCTCAAAGAAATTCCCCTAGAAAATCCAGACTGGACCCACTTTATGGATGGGAGCTCTTTTGTAGGACAGGGAGTCTGAAAAGTGGGATATGCAGTAGTCACCCTAAATAACATTGAAAATGTGCCTCTCTCACCAGGCACACACACTCAATCAGTTGAGCTGATCCCTCTCACAAGAGCACTTGAACTAAGCAAAGGAAAGACAGCTAACATTTATACTGACTCCAAGTGTACCTTTCTAGTTCTCCTTGCCCATGCTGCCATCTGAAAGGAAAGGCACTTCCTCACCGCTAATGGGTCTTGCATTAAATACCATCAAGACATCAACAGGCTATTATCCTCAGTGTTCCTCCCATGAGAATTAGTGGTCAGACATTGCAGAGGGCATCAGAAGCGGGTAGATGAAATAGCGAAAGGAAACAGGCTAGCAGACCAAAGAGCTAAGTCAGCAGTAAGAAGGCCCCAAGGTCCCAAAACACTTGAGGCCCCTCTGATTTGGGAGGGCTACATAAGGGAAATAAAGCCTCAGTATTCCCCTACAGAGATAGAATGGGCCACCTCTCGAGGTATACTTTTCAACCCTCAGGATGGTTACAATCAGAAGATTGCAAAGTACGCTTGCCAGCCTCCAGCCAATGGAAGATTCTTAAAATCCTCCACTGAGCCTTTCACTTAGGAAAGCATAAGACATCAGTGCATCCAAAGATTGTTCTCAGGAGAAAATCTACTAAAAATGGTCAAATAGGTTGTTAATACTCGTGAAACCCTCTTAAAAATAATCCCTTTAACAGATGACTTCTTCCCCACCACAATCAAAGGATGGGAAGTTACTCAGGGGAGGACTGGCAGATAGACTTCACCCATATGCCCAAAATAAATGGCATTCAATGTCTTTTGGTGTGGGTGCATACCTTCATTAACTGGGTAGAGGCATTCCCATGCCCAACAGAAAAGGCCTCTGAGGTGGTGAGAATACTAATTAGTTAAATAATTCCTCACTTTGGGCTCCCTAAGTACTTCCAAAACAACAATGGTCCCTCATTTAAAGAAGCCTCTACCCAGTAGGGCCGAGTCTGCTAGGACTTTTTATTGGGTTTGGTAATACGTCACACCCTTTAGCCTCTACTGTGTCAGCCATGTCCCATTTATACAAGACAAATTGCTGGGTCTGTCCTGAGCGGTTTGCTCAGTTCAGTAACACTAAGGAACCTCTTGATGACTTGGTATTTACTGTCTTAGCATTCCCTTTGTTAGCTTTACCTTTAGCCATTAAAGACTTGTCAGGCATAAATGGAACATGGTATGGGAACACTTTCAACTGAGTAACTAACTCCTCCCAGGAAAGCATTTCCTCCCTGGTGCCAGAAAACACTTTCCCCAAAGATAAGCCTCACACCCTCAGGCTAGGAAAAGTTGGCCGGGTAATAGCAAATGCCTCCTCCTGTTTTAAAAGCAGAGGAAAAGGACCATACCTGGGAGATCTCAAATATTATAACACCATACTTGTAATTGCTGAAAGCTCGGAAGTTTGGAGAAAAAGACATAAGAAGGATGATCTAAGAAAATTGGAAGCCATATGGAGGGGAGGCTTTCAGAATTCAGCGTCTCCTCCTGGTTGAAAGTCCTGCTGGGAATGGCAGGCTCTGGGTAACCACCCTGACACATGGCACTATAATGTAAAAAACAACACATAGGCCTTCCCAGACATGCACCCTCATGGGATTCCAGACCCCCTGTATGATGCTTAGTAGTAGTGGCCTACAAATCTGTGGGTGAACAGAACAGGAGACTTCTGGACTGACAGCCCCTGTCACAAGGGGGCATTATCTGAGATATTGGCCAGGGCATATCGTGTCCCTGGTCTTTTGAAACTCCATTTGTCGGCCAGGTGTGGTGGCTTACGACTGTAATCCCAGCACTTTGGGAGGCTGAGGCAGGTAGATGATGAGGTCAGGAGTTCAAGACTAGCCTGGACAATATGGTGAAACCCCGTCTGTACTAATAATACAAAAAAAAAAAAAAAAAAAGCCAGGCGTGGTGGTGCATGCCTGTAGTCCCAGCTACTCGGGAGGCTGAGGCAGGAGAATTGCGTGAACCCGGGAAGCAGAAGTTGCAGAAAGCCAAGATTGTGCCACTGCACTCTAGCCTGGGCAACAGAGTAAGTCTCCATCTCAAAAAACAAACAAACAAACAAAACTCAATTTATCAGGTGGACCTTTCTCATTTAGCATGTAAAATTCCAAATGGCATCGTGAGTGACTATCCTGAGTATAGATATCCCCATCCCAAAGATGTTCCTATTACATGCAGGAGGGGGAAGCTTCTAAGATATGAGAAAGATCTGCCTGTGTCTCTCACAAGCTACAACTTAGAACTGGCCCTTCAGGGGACAGGGCTTTATTTCCTTTGTGGCTCCTGGCTACACTTAATCCTCCCTAGGCACTGGAAGGGAACCTGCACTATCGTGGCAGTGGTTCCTGACCTGTTATCTTTAAATTCCACTGATATGGCAGCATCATCTGGGGACATCCCTAGCCTAGCGTCTTTTCTAGTGAGTGTGCTATCTCAGATGCGCTGAACAAAGAGGTCTATCATTTCCATGCCCTCATATGGAGACTTAACTGAAAGAGAAGATTGGGTAGGACCTGCACATGACAATCCTATCTCAGAAAAACCATGGATAGGGGATTCTATAGTCAGAGGCCTATTCTGGTTTGCTGGTATTCCTCTCCTTGAAAAATCAGTACTTAATATTTCTATTATGATGCCACAAGGGTAGAAGCTAACAGTAGGAGCCATAGAAGCACAACAACAATTCATAAACTCTTTAGCCTCAGTAGTTATGCAAAATAGACAGGCCCTAGATATCCTTATGGCCAAAGTAGGGGGTACCTGTGCACTTTTAAAAAGAAGCATGTCACTTCTAGATCAATACCTCTAGTCAAGTAGAAGAGAATGTACAGGTGCTTAAAGATCAAATTAGAACATTGACAGATTAAGAGAGAATGCGGGCTCCAGTCCCAGTTGGCTACAATCCCTCTTAAATGGATTCCAGTCTTCTTTGTGGAACTGGTTAGCTCCTTTATTAGGCCCCCTTTTGCTCGTGTGTTTTGTACTAATGTTTGGACTTTGTATATTCAATACTGTAACTCAAATTGTTTCCTCTCACTTAGAGGCTATTAAACTCCAAATGGTGCTGCAGATAGAACCACACATAGACACGCCATTCTTCTGGGGACCCTTAGACCAATCTCAGGAGGAGCCCTAACTGCTGTAACCCCAACGACGCCCCCTTCCAGCAGGAAGCAGCCAGGAGTGGTCATCGTCCACTTTCCCCAACAGCAGTTGGGGTCTCCACTCCTGAAGCAGGGAATGAGAAAGGAGGAAGGAAGAAACCAGTCAGACAGGCAGTTAGGGTGGGTCCTCGGTAAAATTCTTCCAAACAAAAGAACAGCTTGAAAAATCAAACTGCAGGCACAGAGAAGAGAACTTGTACAGGGAGGCTTGCCTTAGACATGTCCACAGCTGCCTAGGTAAGAAAGACTACACAGGAGACTTGCCCAGAGATGCCCACAATGGAAAATTCCATTCCCTGAGACATGCGCAGTAAGGGGAACAAAGCCATATGGAGTAACTCAAGCTAAGGGCCTGCATGCACACTGGGAGGATAGGGTAGAACTACCAGAAATTCATGCTTTATGCAAATGAGATGCCCAGCACTCATCAATTTCTTACAAAAGCCTCTGTATTCAACTGTGAAATGGCGACACTCTTTTGGGCCCCCTCTTGGCAGTGGGGAGCTTTCTTTTTTCACTTTTTAAATTTTTGCTCCAACCTCACCTTTGGGGTCCATGCTCCTTAATTTTCTTGGTTATGAGACAAAGAACTTCAGGTGATACCTTGGGCAATGAGAGACTGCTACATTGTGGTGCATTGGTGAGACTGTAAAACTATCAGTTTATTGCTGATAACCCCAACATCAGCAATGATGCTTATGGAAAAAGAAAACAAACCCTTTATGATCAGCTGGATCCTTTAGTTGTTTGCAAAGATGACTCCAATCCTACACCCTTCCCTGAATCCATGTCCATTGCTGTGTAACTTTGTAGTGCCTCTAACTGTGTGACCTCTTTCAGCCAACTTAAGAAGACAGCAGTGAAGGCGTGCCAGTTCCAAGTGTAAGCCCCAAGAGGTCTTGTGTGTCTTCATTTGCTTCCTCGTGTGCTTCTAATGGTGCTGGGAGAAGAACAGGTCGAGACTAGCCTGCTGGAGGATGAGAGATGCTGGCTACCACATCCTTGTTGCTCCAGTGGAGGCCAGGCTAGATTAGATGACAGCCACCTGACTCCATGTGAGCAAATCTGAGATCAGCAGAGCTGGCAGCTTCCCTCATCCCCCCTGCCTTTCCTTCACAGTCAGCCTGCATGGTGGTCTGAGGCCTTCCCCCCTACAGCCTCTCCCCTTTATCTTTCACGGTAATCACCCCTCATTACTCGTACTTCTAACTCCATCTTGAAAGCTGCTTCCTGGAAGATCCAAACGGACACAAGGAGGGACTGAAGGATTAGAATGAGGGAAGTAACCCATGCACTGCTTATTTGAGATGGGGAACCGAAGGACTTTGGCAGTTCCTACACAGAGACAGATGGCAGAGATGACAAGGTTTCTCAGAGAATGCGTGAGTAACTGGAATGGCTTTTCCTGATGACCCAGACAGCCTGCTCAAGAGCACACTGTTGCAGCTGCCCTCCTTGGATGGAACTATGGAATGATTTTTATTCTTCTACTTCCCAGGTGAATGGGAAACCAAGGACACAGTCAGCATTTAACAAAAAGGAATCTGCATCTCAGTCAGAACTGTATTGCATTTGCTTCTCTCTGGATTACCTTGAAGTTACTCCCCTTCCCTCAATAATAATGGCATTATGAAAAAAATTGGAATTGATCAAATGAAGTAAAGAGTAAACAGAGGAAAGACTACCCAAAGTCTGTTTTGCTTCAGTTCGGGGCTG